CCGCTTGGGATTTGTTCCAGCTGATCTGAAGTAATGAGTAATTCACAATTAATGAGCATGGCTGTAAGCAGCCCTTCCTGGACAAATCCTTGGCTGTCCAAAACTAAGATTAAATGCAAATCATTCTGTCAATTAACCGTTACAACAAAGCCAAACTTCTGTTAAGCATCACTTCATAGATGGTTTTTTTTCCCTTAAATTGCCTCCTTGTTTGCAAAGCCTGTTTTACAAGTGGACTGCTTAAGTCACATGAGTGAAAATGCAGCCTTATTTACCGTTCAGCAAAAGCTATCTGAGAATTTGCTTCCAGGGACTTCATGTTCTCCAGAGGTTGGGGTACTAGGAATCATTTCATTGTAAAGGACTCAGTAAAAAGTAGCCCTGTAGCTGCCAGAATGCGCCGTAGGCTCATGATAAGGTAGGTGGTAAGGGCCAGAGGTCAGGGGTCACAGATGGCTTCTGCCCCTCCACAGCACATGGTGTCCAGAACTGGGCTTGCCTCTCACCTTCCTTCCTGTACATTTCCTGGTGCCAGAAATTTGCTTTTCACTGACTTCCCCCTAATTCAAATTTGATTAGAATCTCCTTTTTGGGAACATTCAAAGTGCCAAGGTGCGTTTCAGAAATGCAGGGTTGCAGAGGTGGGGTCCTGAAATCCAAGGGTGGTGGGGCCTGAGATCACTGCCCTCGCAGTAGGAAGATCCTCGGGGAGAGGTCAGCAGAGGGCCCGGACAGAAGGCACTGACACTGTACCCTGGAGAGAGACAGGAAGGAGGACCTGGGGCCTCAGAGCTGGCCGGGTGGAGATCGTGTGGTCTTCGTTCAGAGGGAAGTGAGGTGCTGATGAAAGATGATTGACGTCACGTGGGCACCAGCAGAGGAAGTGACACAAAACGCCCCACAGCTTTGGGTTCACTGAGTGGGCAGTTGTATTTATTTATTTTATTTTATTTTTGTAGAGATGGGGTCTTGCTGTTGCCCAGACTGGTCTCGAGCTCTTGGCCTCCCAAACTGCTGGGATTACAAGTGAGAGCCATTGCAGATAGCCAGTTTTCTTTATTTTTAATTGTTGTTTGTGCAAAAGGTTTTGGCGAATACTGGCTATATTCAGAGGACTCAGTACCAGTTGCCAGGGGCCTGGAGTAGGTGCTGTGGTCTCAATGTGTGTGTCCCCCCAAACCATATGTTGACACCTAACCCCCAAGGCGATGTGGTTAGGAGATGGAGCTTTAAGGAGGTGACTGGGCCGTGAGGGCTGTCCTCTCATGACGGACGAGTGCCCTTCAACGAGACTTGAAGGAGCCCTTCTGTCCCTTCCTCCACGTGAGGACACATAGAAGGTACCATCTCTGGGGAACAGGCTGTCACCAAACACCAAGTCTGCTGGCGCCTGGATCCTGGACTTCTCAGCCTCTACAACTGTGTGCAATACATTTCTACTGTTTATCAATCACATGGTCAGAGGTATTTTGTTACAGCAGCACAAATGGACCAAGACATCAGGTCTCCAAATCGAAGAACTTCTCAGCAGCCTTCAGTGCTGGGTGGGGAGACAGAGGTTCCCTGCAGGTCCCCACAGACAGTGTTAGACTCAGTGCTGGGTGGGGAGACAGAGGTTCCCTGCAGGTCCGCACGGACGGTGTTAGACTCGGTGCTGGGTGGGGAGACAGAGGTTCCCTGCAGGTCCGCACGGACGGTGTTAGACTCGGTGCTGGGTGGGGAGACAGAGGTTCCCTGCAGGTCCGCACGGACGGTGTTAGACTCGGTGCTGGGTGGGGAGACAGAGGTTCCCTGCAGGTCCCCACGGACAGTGTTAGACTCGGTGCTGGGTGGGGAGGTTCCCAGCAGGTCCGCACGGACGGTGTTAGACTCGGTGCTGGGTGGGGAGGTTCCCTGCAGGTCCGCACGGACGGTGTTAGACTCGGTGCTGGGTGGGTTGACAGAGGTTCCCTGCAGGTCCGCACGGACGGTGTTAGACTGGGTGCTGGGTGGGGAGGTTCCCTGCAGGTCCGCACGGACGGTGTTAAACTCGGTGCTGGGTGGGGAGGTTCCCTGCAGGTCCGCACGGACGGTGTTAGACTCGGTGCTGGGTGGGGAGACAGGTTCCCTGCAGGTCCCCACAGACAGTGTTAGACTCGGTGCTGGGTGGGGAGGTTCCCTGCAGGTCCGCACGGACGGTGTTAGACTCGGTGCTGGGTGGGGAGACAGAGGTTCCCTGCAGGTCCCCACAGACAGTGTTAGACTCGGTGCTGGGTGGGGAGGTTCCCTGCAGGTCCGCACGGACGGTGTTAGACTCGGTGCTGGGTGGGGAGACAGAGGTTCCCTGCAGGTCCGCACGGACGGTGTTAGACTCAGTGCTGGGTGGGGAGACAGAGGTTCCCTGCAGGTCCGCACAGATGGTGTTAGACTCGGTGCTGGGTGGGGAGACAGAGGTTCCCTGCAGGTCCGCACGGACGGTGTTAGACTTGGGGGACACTGGGTCCCCAGTAAGAATGATTCTGATGTGAGTGCAGCTAGTGAGGGCTGAGTTCAAGCTTTAAAGACAAGAGCCCAACAGGTTCCTTCAACAGCCTGATCCCCTAGACCTTCGTGTGTCCAAGTCTCCAGAGGGGATGAACCTCAACAGACCTGGTTCGACCTCCCCTAGGCAGTGGGTGCTGCCTGGAGGGCAGGGTCGCTCGAGACTGTAGGAGACTCTGCACGTGGTGACCATAGCACCCCCATAATAAAGCAGCCCGTGAGGGCAGCCTGGCTGTTCGGCGATGTGTGCACTGAGGTCATCTCTCCTACTCTGTCTCAGCTATTTAAAGGCTGTGACTCACCATGTGGATTTAATGACTTATTAAGGAGTTGCAGCCCATGCTTTTTAAAAAAGTAATCTACAAAAAAATAAATGAAAAAGTCTTCAGGACAGTAGACTTAAGTGCGGATGTGGTCCCTCGAGTTCCATTTTTCAGCCGCCCACATTCCTGGGATTCAGACCTGTTGGGGATTGTAGGATTCTAGTTGCACAGGGAAACCCAGAGTCAATTCAGGAGGATAATTCTGAGCCAGGGGTGGGGGTACCGGCCTGGAGCTCCGGGGGGTACGGGCTGATCCTACGAAAGGAAAGTCAAGCCTGTGAATTGCAGAGCCTGGACAGAGAAGTTGAGGTGACGGCGTTCTGCAGATCCGTGAAATTCTATTACACGTCAGAGGGAAGGGACGGCCTCATGTGGCCCCTTGGAGGGACCAAGCCCTACCCAGCGCCTTGCCCAAGTCAGCACGCAGTCAGTGTTGGCTCCACCCACCTGCACCGTCAGGCCTTCTGGAAAGAGAAGGAGATCCGACTGACGGAGCGTCTCCAAACTTCCAAGCAAATATTACCTCGTTAAAGCCCAGTGCCACATGACTGACCTGGAGCCACAGCCTGCCCTCCTTCCCTGGGCCTACAGGAAGGGGGAGGTTCCTGTCACCAGAACCGTTCCGTCATCAGCCGGGCAGATGCTCGCTGTGGATTCTAGGTGAGCATCAAGTACTAGGGACCATGTTTGTCTTGGATTCCCCCGTCCCGCCTGAGCCCAGAACGCAGAGCCGGAGTCAGGGGCTTGCACATGGAGCGTTTCACGCCCAGGAGGCTGGGGCAGGGGCCAGGAAGGAGCGGGGAGGGGGCCAGGACCAGCGTGCTCTGCTGAGGGTCCACATCGAGGGCTGGACCCTGGACCTCCACAAGCCTGGAGAATTCTCCATCCGAGCAGTGAGGAGCCCCTGCTTGTTGTCAGCTGGAGCTGCGCCTCGGGGCTTCTGCTGTCCTGGCCCTGGGGTGGTGACTGCAGGATCCCACAGGTGTCCCGAGGCCTGAGGCTCTTCTCACTGCAGAGGCCACCCTGCAGGAATTGGAGTTAGGACCCGGAGGGTGGGACAGGCTGACTCAGAGGAGCCAGCTCTCAGGTTGGCAGGAGGAGGAGATGCACAATGAGACGGCAGCCTCACCTCCAGGGGACGGCCCCGCAAGCCGGAGCTGCCCTCCTGCACACTCAGCACTCAAGGTGGATTTGGAGGTGACCTAAGCCCACAGCTCTCCAAGTCTTGGGGAAATCTACAGTGGATGGCAGGTGCCTGCGGACGCCGAGTGGGTGCGGCCCCAGTTATGCTCAATGCAGGGGCACCTGTGTTGTTAGCAGCTGACGTGGACGGGAAAGGCCTGTGCTGAACAACGTTCCGTGTTCAATTAGACACTCTCCTCCTAAACAGGGGCGGAAGACGTCTCATGGGGGTTCCAAGCGTGATTTATGGAACTCACTCCCATGAGATAACATAACATTTTTCACACGTGGGAGAAAGGGCTGGGCTCGACTGGTGCCTGAGTGAATGCTGAGGATAAATGGGAAGCAGGACATTCCAGGGCACCTCTGCGTCTTGCATGAGACCTTGTGAGGGCCCTGTGGTGCCCCTGATGTCACTGTCGAAGGTGGAGCCGCCCCCGCTCTGCCTCGGCCTCCCTCAGATGTCCTCCCCAGCTGGCCCTGCAGCGCACGTGGAAGACAGCTGCCGAGAAGCAGGTGTGATGCCAGCCTGTGGGAGAAGCCACATCTGGACAGTGCGTGAAGCCAGTCCAGGGGCCACACCGGGACCTGCCCTCAGCTCTGCCACGTCCTGGCCAAGTGGCCTTGGCATGCCAGCCCTGGTGTCCACAGAGGCATCCATTCCTCATGGCAAAGTGGAGTCAAGTCGGCTGATGCAGGCGAGACACCTGGCCGGCCTGGGGAGCCGCACCAGCGCTCCCCACATTGCACTGCTGACTGAGGGGTGCTCGGTGCCGCGGCTTCACACGGTCAGTGCACAGACATGAACGCTGGACTGAGAAGCCGCCGCGTGCACCTGGCCCGCCAAGTTGCCAGGGAGGCAAGGGTGGTGTTGACGTGGATCACCGAAGGAGCTGGCAGCCCAGCCGTCCCCGTGACTGGATGGAATCCGCAAGCGTTCCTGGGCATCCACTCTGGGAAGGGCTCAGTGCCAGGGCCTAGGGTAGTTTTCAAATTGCAGGTTGTGGCCAGTATACCAGGGGTCATGGGGTCAGTACACTGGGCTCTGACTGGCAATTCCTAAAGATGAAGTGTGAGTCTGTCCCATATAGTAAGAGCTGCATTGATTTGTAAAGCTTGTGTTGGTTTTGCACGTTCTATGCCAGTGTGTGCTGGACCGTGATAGAAAGCGCATTTCTCGCTGTGGTGCCTGCCGTAGTCTGGAGGGAAAGATGAGTCCGTGGCTCTAATGTGGGGTGGTGGGTGTGGTCTACACAGGGAGAGCGAAGAGCCCACATGGGGCATGAGAGGGGCCGGAGAGGCTGGGGCAGGGGAACCCGGGCCAGGTCCTGAGAACAAATGGGGTTATTCAGCTCCTAAAGGTGCAGGACTCAGCCCAAAGTCCCTGGTGACCCAAAGAGGACCATGTGAGTCTGATGTGGCTGTGGAAGGCGGGGCTCACAGCAGGCTGCCGGGGCACCATTAATGGGGGAGGGTCCTGTCCCCAGCGCATACGTAGACGGCCCTTCAGAACCTGCTCAGTGGTCAGTGCGGCCGTGCAGCTGCACCCCGGCCTGGTCACCTGTGCTGTGCCCAGCAAGGAAGATGCCCCCGCTCAGCCCGTCCATGCACCCTCCAGAGGCTGTTAGCTGCCTGAGACCCACACTGGCTCTTGCAGGCTAGAGGAGAGTTCAATGGCCATTCGGGCCCTGTCGCCATGGAAACACCAACTTTGGGTACCAAAAGCCTGAATGTACAAATTCATGGAGTATGACCTGCCTGGTGCCAGTGGGTCTTTGCATTTTTCTGGGGTGCCAGTGGGTCTTTGCGTTTTTCTGGGGTGCCAGTGGGTCTTTGCGTTTTTCTGATGCCCTCTGAACTCTTAGGTCCCGGTTCTGGCGGATTTGGCCCAGGCACCCCCAGCCCCCAGGTAGGAGGCACAACCCTGCTCCCAATGCCCAAACAGTGAACAGGGGCATCTTTCCAAAATGCAGATCTGGCCGGGTGCGGCGGCTCATGCCTGTAATCCCAGCACTTTGGGAGGCCGAAGCAGGTGGATCACATGAAGTCAGAAGTTGGAGACTAGCCTGGCCAACATGGTAAAACCCCGTCTCTACTAAATGTATAAAAACCCTAAAGTGAATTCCTCCTTGTCCTTCAAAGCCAGCCTCCAGCATCGCCTCCTCTGGGATCTTCTCTGACTTCCCAGTCGGTTTCAGAAGCCTCTGATGACCCCATGCGGAGAAGACTGCTCCCCTCACTGCTGGCACACGGCAGATGCTCAGTAAGTATCGTTCAATGACTGACTAAATGTCTCATAATATCCTTCATAAACAAGGGCCTGGTGTGGATTCATAAATGGGTCTCTCAAAGTTTAATTGGTGAGACTCTGTTGTATCAGACAATGAAGGGTTAAAAGATAATATTCAAAAAAGTAAAATCATGACACACAAATCTAGAATGAACACACATTGATAAGGTTTGGATCTGTGTCCTCACCCAAACCTCATGTCGAACTGGGATCCCCCGTGTCAGAGGCGGCCGCGTGGGAGGTGACCGGATCGCGGGTGGACCCTTCATGAAGGGTTCAGCACCATCCCCTTGGTGCTGTCCTGGGACAGAGTTCTCTTGCGATCTGGTTGTTTAAACGTGTGTGGCCCCTTCCCCCTCTCTTTTCCTCCTCCTCCTGCCGTGGGAGACACTTGCTCCAGCTTCGCCTTCCGCCGCGAGTTGAAGCTCCCCGAGGCCTCCTCAGAAGCAGAAGCCACCACGCTTCCTGTACAGCCTGTGGGACCCGGAGCCAGTTCAACCTCTTTTCTTTATAAATTACCCAGACTCGGCCGGGCACGGTGGCTCACGCCTGTAATCCCAGCACTTTGTTGAGACCGAGGCAGGCAGATCACGAGGTCAGGAGATCGAGAACATCCTGGCTAACACGGTGAAACCCCGTCTCTACTAAAAATACAAAAAATTAGCCGGGCGTGGTGGCGGGCGCCTGTGGTCCCAGCTACTCGGGAGGCTGAGGCAGGAGAATGGTGTGAACCCGGGAGGCGGAGCTTGCAGTGAGCCGAGATCCCGCCACTGCACTCCAGCCTGGGCAGCAGAGCGAGACTCCATCTCAACAAATAATAATAATAAAATAAATAAATAAATAAATAAATAAATAAATAAATAAATAAATTGCCCAGACTCAGGT